CACCTAATTTTTGTATTTTTAGTAGATAGGGTTTCACCATGTTGGTCAGGCTGGTCTTGAACTCCTGACCTCAGGTAATCCACCCGCCTCAGCCTCCCAAAGTGCTGGGATTACAGGCATGAGCCACCACACCCGGCCGATCACTTATGTTTTATCACATCTAATCTTCAGGGTCTAGTCCTCCCCTAGGCCCTATAAAATAGATTCTACTCATTCATTCAACAAGTATATATTGTACTCTTATTATGTGTCAGGAACTATTCTAAGTGCTGGAGATGTGCGAGTCAACAGAAAACAATGTTCCTGACTTCATGGAGCTTACAGTCTGGTGAGAAGACACATACAAAACAAACATAAAACTGAAATTGTCCCAAGCACTAAGATGGAGAGGCATCTGGTGCTGAGAATGGGCAGTCAAGCAAAACTGTGGAAATAAGGTTTGAGGTGAGCTCTAAGAAATAAGCAGAAGCTAACTAGACAGCTAAAGAGCAGACAAAGGAAATAGCTTGTATCAAGGCCCTGGGGCTAGAGAGAGGTCTAAGTATATGCAAATCAAAGATCAGTGTGGCAGTGGTCAGGGAAGAAGGGGGTATCAATTCTATCCCAGGTCTGCCTGATATCCGATACTCCAGAGCCAGAGTTCCTAACCATTTCAGCCTCTCCCGTAGAGGTCTAGCCCCAGTCACAGAAGCTAAAAGTCCACAGCTCACGTGCAGTGAAGAGAAAGCTTTAAAGACATAGGTGGGGTGTTGCGTGCGATTTTCCTAAGGAAGCCTTCCAGGAAACGAATGCAACCTTGAAGACTTGTAGGCATTGGCAGACAGGAGCTAGAAGACCTCCCCTAGATCCTTAACACGAAATATAGGCTTGACGCAGAAGCCTCTCTTCGTATCCCAAAGCGGACAGGTGAGAGAAATGATGTGACAGGAGCAAGCGAACTACAACCCCGCCCCGCCGTTCCTGCCCCACCACTGCGGCGGCGGGCGCTACGTTCCGGAAGCGGAAATGGACGAGAGGTCAGGGTAGGTTTTTGAAGATGGCGGCCCTCAAGGCTCTGGTGTCCGGCTGTGGGCGGCTTCTCCGTGGGCTACTAGCGGGCCCGGCAGCGACCAGCTGGTCTCGGCTTCCAGCTCGCGGGTTCAGGGAAGGTGAGTCATGCGTCCCAGCAACCTCCTGAAATCTGACCTAATGTTTCCCCCTTTATCTCCGTAGTGGTGGAGACCCAAGAAGGGAAGACAACTATAGTAAGTATCGTTGAGTTGGCCATGTATAACCTTCTCACACTGGCTCACTTTCTCTGTCTCCTAGATTGAAGGCCGTATCACAGCGACTCCCAAGGAGAGTCCAAATCCTCCTAACCCCTCTGGCCAGTGCCCCATCTGCCGTTGGAACCTGAAGCACAAGTATAACTATGACGTGAGTCTGGGTACAGAGACACTCGGTTCTGTGACCCTCATCCCCTATTTTCGGTTTCCACTAGGATGTTCTGCTGCTTAGCCAGTTCATCCGGCCTCATGGAGGCATGCTGCCCCGAAAGATCACAGGCCTATGCCAGGAAGAACACCGCAAGATCGAGGAGTGTGTGAAGATGGCCCACCGAGCAGGTAGAAGGCCCTGGGGACCAAGAGGGGCAGAGGGCTGCAGGCACTCTCTCCCCACCCAGCTGCCCCATGTTTCAGCCCCTCCTGGAAGAAAAGTGGATATCCGGAGTGTTAATTATACTCACCACCCAATGCCAACCTTCCCGCTCCCTTGGGCTTTCCCTCTGGCCCCCTCAGAGCTGCAGAGGGAGCTGCAAAGACTATCCCCTCTTCCCCGCCACTCAGGTCTATTACCAAATCACAGGCCTCGGCTTCCTGAAGGAGTTGTTCCGAAGAGCAAACCCCAACTCAACCGGTAAGCAAGCCTGGGTGTGAACAACCTGAGCGCTCACAGGCACCTCTTTGTTCTCCCTCCACAGGTACCTGACGCGCTGGGCTCCTGGCTCCGTCAAGCCCATCTACAAAAAAGGCCCCCGCTGGAACAGGGTGCGCATGCCCGTGGGGTCACCCCTTCTGAGGGACAATGTCTGCTACTCAAGAACACCTTGGAAGCTGTATCACTGACAGAGAGCAGTGCTTCCAGAGTTCCTCCTGCACCTGTGCTGGGGAGTAGGAGGCCCACTCACAAGCCCTTGGCCACAACTATACTCCTGTCCCACCCCACCACGATGGCCTGGTCCCTCCAACATGCATGGACAGGGGACAGTGGGACTAACTTCAGTACCCTTGGCCTGCACAGTAGCAATGCTGGGAGCTAGAGGCAGGCAGGGCAGTTGGGTCCCTTGCCAGCTGCTATGGGGCTTAGGCCATGCTCAGTGCTGGGGACAGGAGTTTTGCCCAACGCAGTGTCATAAACTGGGTTCATGGGCTTACCCATTGGGTGTGCGCTCACTGCTTGGGAAGTGCAGGGGGTCCTGGGCACATTGCCAGCTGGGTGCTGAGCATTGAGTCACTGATCTCTTGTGATGGGGCCAATGAGTCAATTGAATTCATGGGCCAAACAGGTCCCATCCTCTTCATGACAGCTGTGAGCTCCTTACTGTGGGAGAGCTGCAGGGAGCCAAGGTGGGCTGCCTGACACACTTGCCGCTCTCGTGTGAATCCAAGAAACTGCGTTCCTCAAAGGGGCCCTGGTTGTCACCTTCTCCCACAGCCA